GTTGGGGGGCTGGGGAGGAATCTCCCCATCTCAGGGTACTAGGAACAAAGCTGGGGAGGATGGTGCATTTAAAGGGATTATATATATATATATTTTTTTTTTTTTCTTTCTCCCTCATAACCCCACCCCCGCAACACACACACACACACACACACACACACACACACACAGACGCACAAATAAGCTTTATGGAGCAGTGACTTCATTATGTTCACCGCTTTGAGTCCAACCCCTGGCCCAAAATAGGCACTAAATAGTTGCCGAATGCATGAATGATAGATACCTCTCTGTCTTCAGGGGTGTGTAGAAGTGCGAAGGGGTATGGGCATGTCCCAGTAGGGGTGTGAGTGTTCTGATCAGAACTACTTCTCTCTGCCAGAATTTGATGTAATTCGAATGCTTCCACCTCTGCTTGAAGGGTTTAAATAATAAATTAGGCCCTGTCGTGCCATTATGGGGGTGGTCATACCCTGTACCCAGGAAACAGGCACGGTAGGGCTGAGACAGAAGTCCTGCTTGTTTCCGCTTATTTATTTGAAACACCGCTCATTTAGGTCTTACTTTGTTTGCCAGGCACTGTTCTAAGCTCTGTATAAATATTAACTCAGAGGGTACAAATATTAACTTAAGAGTTGTTGCAGGAAAAAAAATAAGCGCCTCTGGCTCTTTAAGTTTGGCCTCCCCCTCAAAACCCCCGCAACGGTCCCAAACCCCTTCCAGGGACTGGGACTACGGACCCTGGTCCGACCTTCTCGCGGGCTTCCCACTGCGCCAATCAAATCCCAGAAACAGTGAGTGCTAGAGGCCCGGCTGCTAAGCAACGGCAGAGGGCGGGAAGTTTGAACGTTCTGGACCCGCCCCGAAGGCAAATAGGCCAATCAGCGTCCAGACTCTTCAGCTACGGCAGTCCGCTTCTCCTCCTCGCCCTGTCGGATCTCTAGGCTGGATCCGGGCCTCTCCAATCAACAGCGGCTAGGAGGGCGGGGCGCGTGCGCGCGCACCTCGCTCACGCGCCGGCGCGCTCCTTTTGCAGGCTCGTGGCGGTCGGTCAGCGGGGCGTTCTCCCACCTGTAGCGACTCAGGTTACTGAAAAGGCGGGAAAACGCTGCGATGGCGGCAGCTGGGGGAGGAGGAAGATAAGCGCGTGAGGCTGGGGTCCTGGCGCGTGGTTGGCAGAGGCAGAGACATAAGACGTGCACGACTCGCCCCACAGGGCCCTCAGACCCCTTCCTTCCAAAGGGTAACCTCCGCGTGACAGGAATGAGGGTGGGGTTCCGAACCGCCCTCACTTTTTGCATCCGCAGAGCCTCCAAGCTCATGGCCTCCTTAGGAGCGAACCCAAGGAGGACACCGCAGGGACCGAGACCTGGGGCGGCCTCCTCCGGCTTCCCCAGCCCGGCCCCAGTGCCGGGCCCCAGGGAGGCCGAGGAGGAGGAAGTCGAGGAGGAGGAGGAGCTGGCCGAGGTCTCTGAGGGGAGTAGAAACTTGAATGGAGAAATAGTGATTTCCTTTCTTCCTTGCTGGACAGATCCATCTGTGTGTGCTGTGGAATTCAGGATACTTGGGCATTGCCTACTATGATACTAGTGACTCCACTATCCACTTCATGCCAGATGCCCCAGACCACGAGAGCCTCAAGCTTCTCCAGAGAGGTGGGGATGGAACCATGAATTCCTCTGCTCTCTTAACTCATTTGATCTCTGTTCTCCTTCCAAGTTCTGGATGAGATCAATCCCCAGTCTGTTGTTACGAGTGCCAAACAGGATGAGAATATGACTCGATTTCTGGGAAAGCTTGGTAAGGACTTGGTAAAGGATAGAGGGAAAATGAGAATGATAGCCTTTTCTTTCCTCCCCCACAGCCTCCCAGGAGCACAGAGAGCCTAAAAGACCTGAAATCATATTTTTGCCAAGTGTGGATTTTGGTATCTCCTTCCTTTTGCTTTGCCTAACTCCCGACCGTTCCCTTTGCTTGCCTCCCTCAAATAGGTCTGGAGATAAGCAAACAACGCCTCCTTTCTGGAAACTACTCCTTCATCCCAGACGCCATGACTGCCACTGAGAAAATCCTCTTCCTCTCTTCCATTATTCCCTTTGACTGCCTCCTCACAGTGAGATTGGTCCTGGGGGATAAGGGCTGGGATTACCCCGATTCCACTGCTGATCCCCTCCCAGGTTCGAGCACTTGGAGGGCTGCTGAAGTTCCTGGGTCGAAGAAGAATCGGGGTTGAACTGGAAGACTATAATGTCAGCGTCCCCATCCTGGGCTTTAAGAAATTTATGTTGTAGGTGATTCACCCCAACCCCAACCAAAGTACTGCTTCCTGCTTTTTTGTTTTCTGTCCTCAGGACTCATCTGGTGAACATAGATCAAGACACTTACAGGTAAAGAGGTGGAGGCATGCTGCTGTCTCTGGTTACCCCAAACTCCTCCATTTCTCCTCGACAGTGTTCTACAGATTTTTAAGAGTGAGTCTCACCCCTCAGTGTACAAAGTGGCCAGTGGACTGAAGGAGGGGCTCAGCCTCTTTGGTAGGTGTGCCCCATCCCTCATCTCACATTACAACAAGTTCACTCCCTGCCTTATCCCTCACAGGAATCCTCAACAGATGCCACTGTAAGTGGGGAGAGAAGCTGCTCAGGTGAGTGGGTCCCACACATACTACACACTAATG